TGCGGACACGCGTGCCTTGTTCTGGCAGCACCCTGGGAATCCTTCCCGCCAAACGGGACAGGACGATCTTTTTGAAAAGTGGCTTGAAATCCTGCAATAAAAATCAAATCCTACCACTTTGGGTGCAAAGGGGGTGGGTGGGGTGGGAGGACATCACAGTCGTCTTTGCTGGTGTACCTACGCCAACCGTGGCGTTGCTCATTTACGCATTTCCAACTAAGTGCACAGTCCACTCCCTCTCGTACATCCGTAAAAAGGCAGCTCAAGGAAAAACAAACCTCAGATAAATTTTTGAATGTGGCCTCACTTTTAGAGTAGCATCAAACAAGGGGTCCAGCACTGAAAAACACATTTGCTCGAATTACCAAAAGCCCCCCTCCGCCTCCAATAAGAAACTCCGCAGCTAGTCTTTGAGTTACTTTCACTTAGATCTGAGGATTTTCATTAAAGGGAAAAGTGAGCAAGTGGCAGGATTTTTGCTAACTCGAGCCCTCAGCTTCCCCGGCTGCACGCTCGCCAGTCCCTCCCGCTAGCGCGCGCCCGCGCGCTCTCTAGCCAGCCCCACGTTACTTTGATTGACAGCCCAGCCCCGCCGCTCTCCTTCCCACCGACCTTCCCATCATCAGTGCCAATCTCCGCGAATCGCCGCTTCCCATTGGCTGGTTTTGGCGTCCCGCGGCTCCTCCAGGAACAGTTCCTCACCAAGCCCGGGAGGACGCGGCTGGCGGAGGAGGGGCCGGGATGGGAAGGGAGACCGAGGAGACGGCGGAGATGGAAGCGAGAGGAGGGGGGGAGGGAGAACGCCCCGTCCGGCGCTGCGCTGCCATACGCTCCGGGGAGGAGCGCGTCAGCGCCCCACGTTGGTTGCAGCGCACGCGATTGGCTGATGCGGGCCTTCTGCCCCCCCCCCACCCCCCAACCTCCCGGGCTCACGTCCCCCGCCGGCTCCGCGCTCGCGCCCCCCGCCCGAACGGGGCTGGGCGGGGCCGGCGCTGGTTAGCTCCGGAGTGTGAAACCGCGTGTTAATGTAAGCGGCGCGAGAGGCGCGGGCGGCGGCGGCGGTGGGAGCGGCGGCTGCAGAAGCAGCAGCAGCAGAAACAGCGGCGGGTACTCTGTGCCCCGCGTCCCGGAGGCAGCCGACTGCGCCACCCCACCCTCGCACGGCCGGGCGGGACCCGCGCCACCAGCCCGGACCTCCGTCGTCCCGCGGCGACCAAAACCCCCGCTGGCCCCACCGCTGTGACTACTCTGGACTCGCCCGCAGAGTTTGCCCGCCGGGGAGGGTGGCCGATTGGCGGAGCGCACTCCTGCTGTTTTCCCCACCATCTCGTGGATGTCGTCCCTCGGGTGGTGAGAGAACTTTGCAGTGGGCTGGAGCGCCCTTTGCGGAGAAGCACACGAAGGTGAAGGAAGGAAAGAAAGAAGACCGAGGAAGAAGGAGCTCGGAAGAAGGGTCCGGAGCGGCCGGTCCGGCCGTGCAGGGCGAGTGCGCCCGAGGCGCGGCGCCCTGATGCTCCCCGGGCTCGAGGAGCATTGGGCACTTGCGGGACTGCTCTCGGTGGAGTAGCCCCGTCGGGCCCGGAGGGTTTGTGCAACCGCGGAGAACACCGAGTGCTGGTCGCACGGGGCGTGCCGAGCCGCCTCCCGGCGCGCCCTCCGCACTTTCCCCGCCTCGTCATCCGTCGCTCCCCGGCCAGGAGCCTCCGCTGCGTCTTCAACCTCGCTCCCCTTTGCGTCCCGGGAGCCTGCGAGCACCCGGCCGAAGGCGCAGCCGAATCTTGCGGGAGTCGCCCCGAAAGCGTCGGGTTTGTGTGGGGTTAGCGGGGGCCGCCGCGCCACCTGCACCTCGCCCGCCGCCGCCTCGGGGAAAGCCCGAAGAGGAGGCGGACCAGGAGAAGAGCAAAGAAAAGCAGTCCGTCTGGATTTGTTTGCCCAGGACTGGCGCCGCGCACGCGGATCGCCGAGGGGAGTGCGGTCGGAGTCACCGCGCCCCCGCCTCCCCGCCCGGGCAGCTGAGGCCGGGGGTTGGAGCGCTGCCCCCGCGCACAGTCCCCGAGCGCCCGACGTCTCCGCGCAGGTTCTTGAAGCAGCTGGGCCTGGGGCGCCCACTAATGTGGCCCTGAGGGCCGGAGCCCGCACCGACGGGAGCGGGAGCCGGAGCAGCTGCGGGCGCCGAGTGGCCGGTGCGCCCGGCGGAGCGCGCGTGCGTGGCCAGCGCGCTCCCCGCTTCTGCTTGGCTTTCCGGCTTAATTTTCCTCGGCGGGATTAAAGTTGGAAATTGACCGGAGAATTGAGTTGCCGGGGAACAGAGCCCCGGCCGCCGCCAGAGCGATGTTCCCGCAGAGCCGGCACCCGGTGAGGCGCGGCTGGGTGGTGGTGGGGGGCCAGTCCCTCGGTCCCCCTCGCTGGTCGCCCCCAGACGCCGCACCAGGCTGCAGGCCAGCCCTTCAAGTTCACTATCCCGGAGTCCCTGGACCGGATTAAAGAGGAATTCCAGTTCCTGCAGGCGCAGTATCACAGGTGCGTGTCCGGCCGCGCCATGCGAGTGGTCGTTTACATTAAGTTGCCTGTTTTGTTTTCCTAGCCTTAAATTGGAATGTGAGAAACTGGCAAGTGAAAAGACAGAAATGCAGAGGCACTATGTGATGGTAGGTATCAAAGATTGGACTTTTTCCTTTTTATGAAATGCTTGATTCTTTTTTCTCTTTACAGTATTATGAAATGTCATATGGATTAAACATTGAAATGCACAAACAGGTAAGCTTTAGTTGAACTTCAAGCTGAAATGATTCTAAACATTTGTGTGGCTTTGTCTTTATAGACTGAAATCGCCAAGAGATTGAATACGATTTGTGCACAAGTCATCCCATTTCTGTCTCAGGAAGTAAGTAAAATTGTTCAGCTGTTAAAGTGCAAGCTAATGCCCTTTCTTCTCCTTGTTTTCAAAGCATCAACAACAGGTGGCCCAGGCTGTTGAACGTGCCAAACAGGTGACCATGGCAGAATTGAATGCCATCATCGGGGTACGTGGCCTACCAGGTCTACCTCCTACAGTGTGTATAACCAGCTTTCATTTCTTATTAATTCCTTTTTCTCTCTCACCACCACCACCAACAGCAGCAGCAGTTGCAAGCTCAGCATCTTTCTCATGGCCACGGACCCCCAGTTCCCCTTACGCCTCACCCTTCGGGACTTCAGCCTCCTGGAATCCCGCCCCTCGGGGGCAGTGCCGGCCTTCTTGCGCTGTCTAGTGCTCTGAGTGGGCAGTCTCACTTGGCAATAAAAGATGACAAGAAGCACCACGATGCAGAGCACCACAGAGGTGAGAGGCCGGGCAAGCCAGATTAGGACTTTGTCTGTGCGTTTCTTGGTAACCTCGGGAGCAGACAGAGAGCCGGGCACAGTAAGTACTCAAACGCCTGCTGCACACACACAAGAAATCTTTGATTAATTTTTTTGTCTTGCAGAGTAATTCCCTCCTGGTCCCAGACAGTCTAAGAGGCACAGATAAACGCAGAAATGGACCTGAATTTTCCAATGACATCAAGAAAAGGAAGGTGGATGATAAGGACTCCAGCCACTATGTAAGTAATTAAAGGACTTGAAATAATATTTGTAGTAAATGGCGTTAATGTTTCTTTTTTCCAGGACAGTGATGGTGACAAAAGCGATGACAACTTAGTTGTGGATGTGTCTAATGAGGTAACCATTCTTTTCATCAAAGTTTGTCTTCAAATCACGAAAACTTTTGATTATGCTTGTTGAGGACCCTTCTTCTCCGCGAGCAAGCCCTGCCCACTCGCCCCGGGAAAATGGAATCGACAAAAATCGCCTGCTAAAGAAGGATGCTTCTAGCAGTCCAGCTTCCACGGCCTCCTCGGCAAGTTCCACTTCTTTGAAATCCAAAGAAATGAGCTTGGTAGGTAAAGAAAACTGACACTTGCCTGTTTGTAATACTCATTTAATTTGTTTAATGACACCAGCATGAAAAAGCCAGCACGCCTGTTCTGAAATCCAGCACACCAACGCCTCGGAGCGACATGCCAACGCCGGGCACCAGCGCCACTCCAGGCCTCCGTCCAGGTCTCGGCAAGCCTCCAGCCATAGACCCCCTCGTTAACCAAGCGGGTACAGCATCGCCTCTTGTTGTGCTTTGTTTGCTAAACCCGTGCTTTGGTTTACGTAAATCCAGGATTGGATTTTCATTTGGAATTGGTACCAGGGAATGGAAAGTTCGGACTGAAAGAGAAATCTTGGATTTTATCGAGAAAATCTTCTTTTGAGATTAAGTCAGGTAAACACTTGGTGCCTGTGCCTTGGTTTGCCTTGAATGATGTGCGGCTTGTGTTTCCTTTCAGCAGCTGGCTTGAGGACACCCCTGGCAGTGCCCGGCCCATATCCTGCTCCTTTTGGGATGGTCCCCCACGCTGGCATGAACGGCGAGCTGACCAGCCCAGGCGCTGCCTACGCCAGTTTACACAACATGTCGCCCCAGATGAGCGCCGCAGCCGCCGCGGCCGCCGTGGTGGCCTACGGGCGCTCCCCCATGGTAGGCCGCTGTCGGGTGGGCTGTGGTTGGGGCTGAGTCTGCAATGCCTTATTTTTGTTTCCAGGTGGGGTTTGATCCTCCCCCTCACATGAGAGTACCTACCATTCCTCCAAACCTGGCAGGAATCCCTGGGGGGAAACCGTAAGTACCTCAAAGACCTTGGTTTTGTTTTATTCTGTCTTCTCTCCAATCGTTTTTCCAAAAGTGCATACTCCTTCCACGTTACTGCAGACGGTCAGATGCAGCCTGTCCCTTTTCCCCCCGACGCCCTCATCGGACCCGGAATCCCCCGGCATGCTCGCCAGATCAACACCCTCAACCACGGGGAGGTGGTGTGCGCTGTGACCATCAGCAACCCCACGAGACACGTGTACACAGGCGGGAAGGGCTGCGTCAAGGTCTGGGACATCAGCCACCCTGGCAATAAGAGCCCTGTCTCCCAGCTCGACTGTCTGGTGAGTGAACAGGAACTGGTGCACAAGGGCAACATTATAGCAATGAATTATGTTTATTCTACAGAACAGAGACAATTATATCCGTTCCTGTAAATTGCTACCCGATGGCTGCACTCTCATAGTGGGAGGGGAAGCCAGTACTTTGTCCATTTGGGACCTGGCGGCTCCAACCCCGCGCATCAAGGCGGAGCTGACGTCCTCGGCCCCCGCCTGCTACGCCCTGGCCATCAGCCCCGATTCCAAGGTCTGCTTCTCATGCTGCAGCGACGGCAACATCGCTGTGTGGGATCTGCACAACCAGACACTAGTGAGGTGAGCAAAGATGGTCGTCTAAGGAGGGGTTCAAATCATTATTCAATCTGGTTTGTTTTATCAGGCAATTCCAGGGCCACACAGACGGAGCCAGCTGTATTGACATTTCTAATGATGGCACCAAGCTCTGGACGGGTGGTTTGGACAACACAGTCAGGTCCTGGGACCTGCGCGAGGGGCGGCAGCTGCAGCAGCACGACTTCACCTCCCAGGTGACTGAGTGGCTTCCGCCTGCCCTGGAGTCAATAATGAGTGAGCCTGTCTTGCTCCTTGTAGATCTTCTCCCTGGGGTACTGCCCCACCGGGGAGTGGCTGGCAGTGGGCATGGAGAGCAGCAATGTGGAGGTGCTGCACGTGAACAAGCCTGACAAGTACCAGCTGCACCTGCATGAGAGCTGCGTGCTGTCCCTGAAATTTGCTTACTGTGGTGAGTTCAGCCGAAAGGAAACTGGAGGCCGTGTGAAAACTAGATATTCCTTTGCTAATTCTAGGTAAATGGTTTGTGAGTACTGGAAAAGATAACCTCCTCAATGCTTGGCGGACCCCCTATGGAGCCAGCATATTCCAGGTGAGTAAGTACTCCTCACCTAGATCCACAGTATTAAACACATGTCCATTGTTTTCTCTTCCAGTCCAAAGAGTCCTCGTCAGTGCTTAGCTGTGACATCTCTGTGGATGATAAGTACATAGTCACTGGCTCGGGGGACAAGAAGGCTACAGTCTATGAAGTCATCTACTGAAAACATTATGTGGTTTAACGTTTATAGTTGAATTGGGCCAAAATGTTTCGAATTTATAGAAATAGAAAAGTTGTAACTTTAAAAGAGAAAAAAAATTACAAACACCTGTTTCCAAACCTTGACAGAAAACTACTTTGAGTCTACAAAGAGGAGGCGACAAGTCCATCAGCAGAAAGTCACCTGTCTACATAGACCAAATGGAGCACCAAGGCCAAGCGGACAGAGGGGCCATGGGTTGTAGGATTGAGGAACGGAATCTGCCGACTCACATGACAGCCCATTCTTTCTTTCTGGGTGATCTGGGGATCACGCCTTGCCCAAGTGTGAGATTACCTTTCTGTTCCTTGCAGTTCACCTCACTTTCCGTCCTTTGTAGAGCAGTGGTGTCTCCAATGAACTTGTTTCCTGGTTTTGCATCTTGTGAAATGTTTTTTTGTATTTTTGTTGAAGGTTAAACATTTGTATAAATTGTAAATATATTTGGTTTATTACAGTAAAGGCTTTAGTACCAATAAGTGGTTTTCCTTTTCTTTCTTTATTGTTTTTT